GGAATGAAAAAGGGGGTCTGCCTTCTAGTTCCAAGCTCCTGCAGCACTCGGAGGTTAATAACTTTCCCTTCCAGTCCCCTTGGGTGGTTTCACTTCAGAGTGCCTCCAGTAAAACACCTCCCTGTGAATAAATGGCTTTCCCTAGCACCCAAGGGAGCAGATTTTCAGCAAATTTGTTGAGTGTGTGTGTCAAGAGGAAGACACCAGTGAGTCCCCCTGGTGTAGCAGTTGAGCAACTTCTTTGCCAGTTCAGCAAATTCACACTATGCCCTTTCCAACAAGAGCTGGGTCTCATCCCTATGGGTGGAAACGGGGTCTTTCTTGGGTGCTCTATTTAAGCCCTAAGGGTAGTGGTATTTTCTTATATGTATAGTTTCTATATTCTCCCTTTTTTTTTTTTTTTTTTTTTTTTTTGAGACAGAGTCTCGTTCTGTTGCCCAGGCTGGAGTGCAGTAGTGCGATCTCGGCTCACTGCAACCTCCAGCTCCCAGGTTCAAGCGATTCTCCAGCTTCAGCCTCCCGAGTAGCTGGGATTACAGGCATGTGCCACCATGCCCGGCTAATTTTTGTAGTTTTGGTAGAGAGGGGGTTTCACCCTGTTGGCCAGGCTGGTCTTGAACTCCTGGCCTCAAGTGATCCTCCCAGCTCAGCCTCCCAAAGTGCTGAGATTACAGGTGGGATTACCACCGTGCTCGGCCCAAATTAAAATTTCTAAAATTTTCAGGCTCAAAGCCTATTTCCTGAAATGGTTCCAATCATTTCTTTCTCTCTTAGAAGAAAGTAACGTGGATAAAAATTGTCCCCAAACCAGCCCTTGGCACCATTTTTAGAGGCGGAATATGAGGCTGGATAAAGCCCAGTTTTGCCTGCAATGGCATTCCTGTCTCCCGTCCCAGGACCCCAGAAGATTATGACTACCAGAAAACACGCCAGTCTTTGCCCTGATCTGGCCAGAGGCCCAGAGGGTACATAGGCGGTGACAGAGTGAGACCTTGTTTCAAAAAACAAAACAAAACTGGGGTTAGGGAAGCTAGCTAGGGAGCTGGGGTGAGACGTGCTGTGCTCACCCTAACCACACTCTGACAAGGAAAGCTGGCGAAGTCTCTTATCTTACAGTTGAAAGATCAGGCCCTGGAGGCCTATATAACCCATATGAGATCTCTTTCTAGGGTTCCCAGGAGCCGAGGTGCCCATCTGAGCCTGATCTTCCTGAAATCTTTGGGAAGCTCACCTTCCAAGACTCCCCATGATGAGCAGTATTGATTTTTCTGGGTCCCCACATTGCTTAGGGAAATAGGTTCCTCCACCTCCCATTGGCCTTTTTGTGCTTACCCTGAGAAGCTGTGTCAGGCCACTGTGTCAGGTGTCAGGCTTAGCCCAGAGAGAGTGAGGTGGAGGAGGCGGAGGGTGTAACCCAGCCAGGTCCTCTTCACATAAGCTATCAGACAAGCTCCTCAGGGCAGCAGCTCCTCAAGGCCCCAGGAACATGGCTGTCCCCTGGCTAGTGCTACTCTTGGCATTGCCCATCTTTTTCCTGGGGGTCTTTGTCTGGGCTGTCTTTGAGCACTTCCTCACCACGGATATCCCTGCTACCTTGCAGCATCCTGCCAAGTTGAGATTCCTGCATTGCATATTCCTCTACCTGGTCACTTTGGTGAGTTTACTCTCAGGCCACGTCGTAACCTGAACGTCTGGCTTTCTTTTGTTACCTCCAACAGGGGAATATATTTGAGAAGCTGGGAATTTGCTCCATGCCCAAATTTATTCGTTTTTTACATGATAGCGTGAGAATTAAAAAGGACCCTGAACTTGTGGTGACCGACCTGCGTTTTGGGACGATACCCGTGAGGCTGTTCCAGCCGAAGGCAGCATCCTCCAGACCCCGGCGAGGCATCATCTTCTACCATGGAGGGGCCACAGTATTTGGGAGCCTGGGTAAGGGGCTTCCCTGTGGCTTTGTAGAGGAAGCGCTGCTGCTCTGAGTGTTTTTGTCTTGCAGATTGTTACCATGGCCTGTGCAATTATCTGGCCCGGGAGACTGAATCTGTACTTCTGATGATTGGGTGAGTTTCTGGAGACAGCTGGTAGGTTCCACTGGTGTAGTGTTGCTCCCTGTTTTCGTTTTAGGTACCGCAAGCTTCCTGACCACCATTCCCCTGCCCTTTTCCAAGACTGCATGAATGCCTCCATTCACTTCCTGAAGGCCCTGGAAACCTATGGGGTGGACCCCTCCAGGGTTGTGGTCTGTGGAGAAAGCGTCGGAGGTGCAGCGGTGGCCGCCATCACCCAGGCCTTGGTGGGCAGATCAGATCTTCCCCGGATCCGGGCTCAGGTTCTGATTTATCCAGTTGTCCAGGCATTCTGTTTGCAGTTGCCATCCTTTCAGCAGAACCAAAATGTCCCATTACTTTCCCGGAAGTTCATGGTGACTTCTCTGTGTAACTATCTGGCCATTGACCTCTCCTGGCGTGACGCCATCTTGAACGGCACTTGTGTACCCCCAGACGTCTGGAGGAAGTACGAGAAGTGGCTCAGCCCTGACAACATCCCCAAGAAATTTAAGAACAGAGGCTACCAACCCTGGTCTCCCGGCCCTTTTAATGAAGCTGCCTATCTAGAAGCCAAACATATGCTGGATGTAGAAAATTCACCCCTGATAGCAGATGATGAGGTCATCGCTCAGCTTCCTGAGGCCTTCCTGGTGAGCTGTGAGAATGACATACTCCGTGATGACAGCTTGCTCTATAAGAAGCGCTTGGAGGACCAGGGGGTCCGCGTGACATGGTACCACCTGTATGATGGTTTTCACGGATCCATTATCTTTTTTGATAAGAAGGCTCTCTCTTTCCCATGTTCCCTGAAGATTGTGAATGCTGTAGTCAGTTATATAAAGGGCATATGATAGTAACCCTGGGGCCCCGAGGAGGAAGGGGCAAGTATGGACTCTACCAGAAACCGGGTGCTTTAGTGAGTTCTATTTTATTGACTAAAGAGGTGCTACATCAATGCTTGGGGCAGCTGGGAAGGGTGAGAAGTAAGCTAACAGTCTTGCTTAGTATTCAAGAAAATCCAAACTGTGTCTGTTTCCTTCCAGCACTAACAATGTCCATTGCTGGATCTAGCGACATTCTCTAACATTCCCATTTAGGTGAAATAAATATCAAAAGGAGAAAAAAATGCCTTTAAAAATTTCTCAAAGCCCCAACATATAAGATCTGTGCAGAATAAATGCCAACAACTGGTCATACCGTCAGTGGTGAATTTGTATCCATGAA